CTGTCAGAAAAAGAAGCCAAAAGGCCTGTCTAGGTATTTAAAATATGGCCCCATCTGTGCTAAATCTCACAGATATAATATTTATATTTATTCAGAATAAACAAAAATAAACAAACTCTAGGAGTATAAATTAAGAGTGTAGACAAATCCCGAAAACTGCCTAAGGCACTTAAGAATTCAGGAAAACCACTTTTTCAGAGAAGGCAAGCCTGTAGTTTTCTGGCTTTCACAGCAACTGCCTCTATCCCAATGTCTTAAAAGGAAAGTACTTTGTGAAAATTGCAAATCCTTGCAATTGTTCTGGCTATTAACTTTAAAAAAGTTGATTGGTAGGGAGATGGTTGTGTTTGCCTTTTTGAAATATGAAGAAACTGAGGCACTTCTTTCTCTTAGGACAACGCAGTAAATTAGTTTTGGAGCTCTGTTGCCTGGAGGCAATGTAAAGGGCTTAAGATTTCTGGTTTCTAGGCTACTGTGTTTTAAAGGAGACAATTATGTATCCTAATTTCCAAATACCTGAGCCCGCGCTGTGCAGAAAATGTAGCCAGTTTTAAGAAACAGCTTGTTTTCTCCCTCTAAGCCCATGAAGAAGAATACATTTATCCCTGACAAAATAGCATTGTCCCCATTTGGTGGTAAATCGTCAAGTCTGTTTAGAATCAGGGTCAGCTTCTCAAATGAGCCTTTCCCCCATGTAGCCTTCCTGAATCTGATTAACACTGTGTCAAGGGAGTTGTCTGATGTCTGACCTTGAGCAGCATGCTTCCCTCTCCCCACCTCCTTTTTTTGGGAATCATTCATTTTGTACAGCCTCGGGCCCTGAGATTCCTCCCCAGCAGGCTGGAGTGCACTCGCAGGTTCCCTTTATTGGTATCGGAAGGGTTTCAGACCCAGTGACCTGTCATCTGTCTTCTCACCTGCTTACATGCTGATTCACTGATGAGCTGGCATCGCAGGCCCCGCCTCCCTCTGAATGGTCTGTGAGGTTGCAACTGCTTCTGGAGAGGGGATGCCGAGCCGAACCAGAGCTGGGTTACTACAAGTGTGAACCGGCAGCCTGTCTGTTGCCACAGAAGAACTTGGTCACCACACTGAGAAGCCGTGTTTTCTCACCTCCCTGTTACTGTTGTAGCTGTATCTGGCTTCTCTAGCATTTTAAAGGAATTTCTGATTGAGGCGCTAACAGCTAATTCCACAGGAGTTGTAAGGCAGCCTGTGCATAAACTGAGACAGAAGTTTCTCCTCAGAGACTCTCTTTTTATTATTATTATTATTATTATTGGCAAAGACTTCTGGCTCTCCTCAGAGGAATACCTTGTTGCTTAAGATGAGTGGCTGTAGAAAGCGGTGTAAACGTGAAATACTGAAATTTGCCCAGTACCTTCTCAGACTATTAACAGGTTCTCTTCATACAGGTAATGACTTTTTTTTTTTTTTTTTTTTTTTTGTCCTAAGACTCTTTCTTGTTTTCCTCCACAGACAGCGTGGAAGATGAACTGGAGATGGCCACCGTCAGGCATCGGCCTGAAGCCCTTGAGCTTCTGGAAGCCCAGAGCAAATTTACCAAGAAAGAGCTTCAGATCCTTTACAGAGGATTTAAGAATGTAAGAACTTTCTTTTTGACTTTACCTTCACATGCTCATATTGCTTCTCTGCCACTTTCCCTAGGAATGCCCCAGTGGTGTTGTTAATGAAGAAACCTTCAAAGAGATTTACTCGCAGTTCTTTCCACAGGGAGGTAAGTACAAATGTGGACTTGTTAACATACTAGACTTAATGATACTCCCTTTTTACCATTTCAGACTCTACAACATATGCACATTTTCTGTTCAATGCATTTGATACAGACCACAATGGAGCTGTGAGTTTCGAGGTAAGCTCTGGATTATTTTCATATCATTTGACTCATATAAAATTGAATTTTTATTTCTTTTCAGGATTTCATCAAAGGTCTTTCCATTTTGCTCCGGGGGACAGTACAAGAAAAACTCAATTGGGCATTTAATCTGTATGACATAAATAAAGATGGCTACATCACTAAAGAGGTAAGGGATGCCTCACCAACATCACAGTAATTGCAGCCTCACGTGAGTGCCTTTTATTTTTCAGGAAATGCTTGATATAATGAAAGCAATATACGATATGATGGGTAAATGTACATATCCTGTCCTCAAAGAAGATGCTCCCAGACAACACGTTGAAACATTTTTTCAGGTAGGAATTAAAACAGAAGTCAAGAGGGCATGCTAAATACAATTTTTGTTTTCTTCCTGAACAGAAAATGGACAAAAATAAAGATGGGGTTGTTACCATAGATGAGTTCATTGAAAGCTGCCAAAAAGTAAGTAATGAAAGTGTAATAACTATCAATTCAGCTATCATAACAGCTAAACTGAGTATTAGCAGCTAGCTACCATGAACTGGGCGAAATATAGAGATCATATGCCTAAGTTTACCACTTCTACAACATGCAGCATAAGCCTACCACTCTGAAAACAAGCACCAATTACATAATCAACATTTAGAGTGCCCACTGAGTCAGGCTATGGAGGAAACCCTGGGGATACAAAAGTTGTACATGTACTGTGTTGATTCCCAAATTCCTTAGAGAGTATTCATGGAGGATAAAACATACATGAGATTTGAATTGCTCTTTGCCAAAACTTAGCATCACTCATATATTATCTATCATATCTCCACAGCATTAGAATTCCTAGATAGCCAAGTATGGCATCACAACAGGCCAAGCTTCTATCTGATTTCTAAGAGAAAAGTCATTGTTTTAGTGTATGTGGACAAGAAATGGCTCTTTGACTGAACTCACTAATGGTCTTCAGTCACAAAAAATAAACAGTGGAAAATTTTCTCTGAAGAGAACTCCAGGTAGTAGCCTGTTATCAAAGAAACCAGTGTTAGCTTACTTAGAATTATTTGACTTGATGTGTGGGCAGAACCACAGTTAAAAATTGTTAAGGCCTGGTACAGTAGCTCACAACTGTAATCCCAGCACTATGGGAGGCTGAGGCGGGAAGATAACTTAAGGCCAGGATTTTGAGTCCAATGTGGGCAACATAGCAAGACCCTATCTATCTCTACAAAAAAAAATTAAGTTAGCTGGGCACGGTGGCACGTGGCTGAAGTCTCAGCTACTTGGGAGGCTGAGGCAGGAAGATCACTTGATCCCTGTTGAGCCATGATTGTGCCACTGCACTCCAGAATGATGGGCAACAGAAATAGACTCTGCCTCAAAACTAAAAAAAGAAAAAAAGAATTTTTCAAATAATCCTGAAAACAAAGAAATCCGTTGTTTCTTTAGTTTTTCTCTTTATTTTTAAATTGTTGTTCTTACTTTTCTGGATGTCTGCTTGTCTCTCAACTTGGATTTCCATGCAGTGGTCTTTGAGAGAATTAATTTGGTGACATTAAGCTGCTTGACGGTGATGTTACTTGGTTTCTAGCAGTGGAAGCCATTATTGGTTCAGCCACCATTTACCACTACCATAAACAGCTCAGTAAGTGCTATTCACATGCAACTGACAAGTGCTCCAATAATGCCCAAAGTCTGTCCCCTAACTCATTTCTAAAGAATATGCTAAACTGAACACAGCCACTGAGCAGTGGTTTCTGCTCCCCAATTCTTTCTCTGTAATTGAGAGACCATTCATTTTTAAAGGCTCCTTCAGGCCATGCAGCTTTAGCCATAACTAGCAGACAGAAAGAGAGATGATTACTGCAAACATGTTACCTCTTAATCCACCACCCTGCCTCCTATGCGCCAGCCTCCAATCTTCATGAACTGCTGGCTCATACACACAAATTTTCCTTGTACCTGTATAAAAGTCTGTGTGATTTGGCCTGTGATCTACATAGAATGCCAAAATTCTCATTTGCTTTGACACACCTCTGCACCTCTGTAGTTTCCATTTTGGCATTATGATTTGAGAAATATCCTCTATTAATACCAAGTAAAGATTTAAATAAAGTGGTTTAATGCCTGGTCAATAGACTCCACAAAATATAAAATGGGTCCTTCATAGTCATCTATGTGGAAAATGGATAGAATAGAATGGCATTTACATTTGCAAACACTTAATATTTGAGCTTTTGGCATAGGTGGTTGAGGTGGTTGATGGGAGGAGGCAATACTCAGGGGCAAAATAGTGTACTTTTCCTTGCAGATATGCTGAATTTAATCGCTCTGTGTTTCTCCCTTACAGGATGAAAACATAATGCGCTCCATGCAGCTCTTTGAAAATGTGATTTAACTTGTCAAATAGATCCTGAATCCAACAGACAAATGTGAACTATTCTACCACCCTTAAAGTTGGAGCTACCACTTTTAGCATAGATTGCTCAGCTTGACACTGAAGCATATTATGCAAACAAGCTTTGTTTTAATATAAAGCAATCCCCAAAAGATTTGAGCTTTCAGTTATAAATTTGCATCCTTTTCATAATGCCACTGAGTTCAGGGGATGGTCTAACTCATTTCATACTCTGTGAATATTCAAAAGTAATAGAATCTGGCATATAGTTTTATTGGTTCCTTAGCCATGGGATTATTGAGGCTTTCACATATCAGTGATTTTAAAATATCAGTGTTTTTTGCTACTCATTTGTATGTATTCAGTCCTAGGATTTTGAATGGTTTTCTAATATAGTGACATCTGCATTTAATTTCCAGAAATTAAATTAATTTTCATGTTTGAATGCTGTAATTCCATTTAAATTCCATTTATATACTTTAAGGAAACAAGATTACAACAATTAAAAAAACACATAGTTCCAGTTTCTATGGCCTTCCCACCTTCTGTTAGAAATTAGTTTTATCTGGCATTTTTAAACATTTAAAAATTATTAAACATTTAAAAATTAGTTTATTATCAGATATCAGCATATGCCTAATAAAACTTATTTTAATAAGCATTTAATTTTCCATAATATGTTACAGCCAAGGCCTATATAATAATTTTGGATTTGTTCAATCTTTCTTACAGGCTGTTTTCTATTGTATCAATCATTAGTATCAATCATTAAGTGGAAGTTGAAGAAGGCATCAAACAAAACAAGGATGTTTACAGACATATGCAAAGGGTCAGGATATCTATCCTCCAGTATATAGTAATGCTTAATAACAAGTAATCCTAACAGCATTAAAGGCCAAATCTGTCCTCTTTCCCCTGACTTCCTTACAGCATGTTTATTTATATTACAAGCCATTCAGGGACAAAGAAAGAAACCTTGACTACCCCACTGTCTACTAAGAACAAACAGCAAGCAAAATTAGCAAGCAAAATTCACTTTGAAAGCACCAGTGGTTCCATTACATTGACAACTACTACCAAGATTTAGTAGAAAATAAGTGCTCAACAACTAATCCAGATTACAGTATGATTTAGCTCATCATAATTCAGATTATTTTTAATCATCTTAGCCAAAACTGTAAAGTTGCCACATTACTAAAGCCACACACATCGTCCCTGTTTTGTAGAAATATCACAAAGACCAAGAGGCTACAGAAGGAGGAAATTTGCAACTGTCTTTGCAACAATAAATCAGGTATCTATTCTGGTGTAGAGATAGGATGTTGAAAGCTGCCCTGCTATCACCAGTGTAGAAATTAAGAGTAGTACAATACATGTACACTGAAATTTGCCATCACGTGTTTGTGTAAACTCAATGTGCACATTTTGTATTTCAAAAAGAAAAAATAAAAGCAAAATAAAATGTTTATAACTCTACTGTCTATGTTACAGGTCTTTTCCAAGAAATT